AGAAATCTGCCCCTTAGGATGCTAGGGGAAAAGCTTTTGCTGGGGAAAGGCTCGCCAGAGGCATCTGCTATAAAACCGGCGAGGAGGGTGCTGCTGACCAGGGCAGGGGACAGGCGTCGGGGAAGCCCGGGGCCGCCAGCCGCAGGGCCAAGCCCTTTTCTCCTGCAACGTCTCTGGCGCCCTCTACCGACAAAGCCTAACAGCGCCAGCTGGCAAAAGAGAAATACCGAATATTTGAGCCGCCCAGATACGCTTTCGCAGAGAGCATCGGTGAATCCTGGGCAATACACTGACAACTGGAAAAAACGTTTAGAGATCCCTTAAGTGCTCCATGTTTTCCCAACATTTACCCACGGCTCGCTCTAACATCTGAAATAATAGTAATCATTTTTGAAATTATTTTGATGGAATTAAACAATTCCAGCACTTGTTAAATAGGCACATACTTAATTTGCAAAACGCCGTGCAAGAACCCGTAGCGCACCTGGAGAAAACTGTCTGGAGGCGGCTCAGGCACTCCGGGTCCAGGCAGGACGCGGGACGGGGAGGGGCCAGGCCTGGCGCCCGGGGCTGAGCCCGCTCCTGCTGCTCGGGGCGTCCACGCCCCGCGGCCTCTGGGAGGGGCCTGTGGCAGGAGGGAGGCCCGGGAGAACAGGCCCTTTCCTGGGCCACGGGGGAAACCCCTGCCCCAGGTGTGTGTCTCTCAAATGCTGCGTCGGGCCACGCGAGGATTGTTTTGTGGCTACAACAAAATTAACTATGCTTGCACAAAACTTTAGCCAATACCTCAAAGGGAAACGTAAAAGGGGAAAGACGCACTCTTACCCCACCCACTCCAAGGCAGCAGTCAGCACACCCAAGCCCTCGTGCTCCCACGCGGGTTTCACCGAGTGCCCCACTCCAGGGGGCCCGGAGAGCCGGCCCAGGTCCCGGCCCCGCCCACCCGCGCGGCCCCGCCCCCGGCCGCGAGCGTGCGCGCCCCAAGCGGAGACCCCGCCCCCGGAGCGCGTGCCCGTGCGCCGCCGCCGCCATTTTGGAGCGATCGGAGTGCCGCCCGCGGCCCCGAGTCGGTCTCGAGCCGCCGGCCGGCCGTGCCGGTGTCCGTAGGCGCTGCGCCCTCGGCCGGGCCCATGTGTGTGCGGCCCGCCCGAGGCCGCCCGGGCTTTGCCTCCACCAGCGCCCTGGCCTCCGCTCGGGCCTCCACACGGGCCTCCGAAGAGCTGCCGCGACGCCCGGCCCGCAGGGCAGGTGAGTGCGGCCGCCCGCCGCTCAGACCCGGCCTTAAAGCAAGATTTTTCCTCTTATTTTTCAGGTAAAGAGATTATAAATCTTCCACTGAATGAAAAAAATTTTCTTAAAGCTGCATATACTCCAAGAAAAAAACCACAAATGTTTTTCTGTTTTGCCTGAATACATGATTTAAACAAGAGATTTCCACAGAAGGTAAGATAAGTTTCTTTTTCAATTTGATTCTGCAGTCTCTATCACAGAATGTTGTTTTTTAAAGGGCGCTTTCATGGAACTATATGATCATATGGGCAACATTCTGTTGCAGTCTACCTTCTGTCTGACGGATATGCCATCCTGAAAAAGGAAAGAAGCTGAACTTCAAGTTCCTTTCATTTAGCCTTGGGTAAGAATCTAGAAGATGTTGGTCATACTGTGATTTCGTCGATGGTCTTTTGTAATCCACCCAGGCTTCCACCTTCTCTGTGGCTAGAAACAGGACCGTCCAGAAGTCACCTGTAACTGCCCTATCTTGCAAGTTCTGATTTTGGCAAAAAAAAAAAAAAAAAGCCTTGACAAGGTTGGATTCACTTCTTTCCCTGGATTGTGTGTCATCCAAGTACGTGAGACATCTGGTAGTGCATTTCAGAGAGAGGAGTATCTGATATGTGTGTGGAGGCAGCCATCTTTTCCTGAAAGTCCTTTTAGGAATCATTATTTCTGGTCCTCTGAAGTTTGCCGCTACCACTCATAAATATCTATCCACACCCCTTACAAGAAGAATAAGGAAGATCTTAAGACCTAGAAGGAAAACTGATTGCAGACCAGGCTTGGTGGCTCAGTGCCTGTAATCCCAGCACTTTGGGAGGCCAAGGAGGGCAGATTGCTTGAGCTCAGCAGTTCGAGGCCAACCTGGGCAACATAGTGAATCCCTGTCTCTACAGAAAAAAAAAAAAAAAAAACCCACCCCAAAATCAAAACTGAAGGTAGTGTCAGTGTATATATGGAGTCCCTTGTGCTGAAAGTCAAAGCAGCTTCATTTTGGGGCCTCAAGAGCTCCAGCTCTGGGCTCTTCACCTCTAAGCCCATGGGCAGTGCCCGCCCAGTGGTGTGTATAGATCGGAGGCTGCAGGGCCTCACCCTTAGCTGCAGCTGTCGCGTGCTGGGGAGCCTGTGCAGGAGGGTACAAGTAGGAAAGTGCCATCTGCATGGGAAGAAAAATGCAGCATCCTTGTAGTGCGGATGGGGTCCAGGAGACCCAGGAGCTGCCCAGAGGACCTGGTGGCATGCTGTAGAAAGCAGCCAGGTAGGTATCTGGGGCCAGGAGAGGTTTTGGAGCTGAGATGAGATGTGTAGACATCAAGTGAGTTTGAATTAGCCAAAGCCAGAGGCTGTGGGAGTGTGGCTGGACGATGGAGGCTCCCGTGTCAGGGGTCCTAGGGCATCACCGGCTTTACAGTCAGACAAACCTGGGCATTTACATCTGTGGTCAGCCTTTTGTTTTTCTAAGTAAAAAATTAGATAAGATAAATTCCATCTACTATTACTATAATTTTTAAAATGTTTCATGTAACATTGAAAAGATTTGTAATCTCACAGTAAAGTTTTAACTTTGTGAAAGATGTAGGCTTTATGTTTTCACTTTCTATCAGAATAGTGAAAACTTTGTTGCTAACCAGCCCTGGCCTGCAGAATGACATGTGAGACACTAGGAAGGACTGTCCAGACAAAGACAGCAAGAGCTGGGATGTTTGGGAAGCAGAGGAGGGGCTGGATCAGTGGTGATTCCTCAGGTGCCTATGGCAAGACCTAGTGCCCAGTTGGTGTATGTGTGAGGAGGTGCCTGCTTCAGAGAGAACCCTGGGTGTGATTCAGCAAGATGGGGACGATGAGTGGATGGGCCGGGTGGCTGGGGGAGGCAGAGGAGTGAGCGCAGGGTCAGGCAGCATCAGCTGTCTTGATTTTGACTTGCTGAGTTTGCTCACAAATGTGAGACTTTCAGAGGGGAGATGTCCAGTGTTCACTCAGGACAGAAGACATCCCTGACACATGGGAGAGACACCTGGGCGCATTCGCCTAACAGAACTACAGAGCAAGCAAGAGCATTGAGGGGCATGTCGAGCACGCTGGTGGGTGGGGGACAGTGTGGGGAAGGAGGGCAAGCTCTGGGAATCTTGTGTGTTCATGCTGCAGATGGACTTCCAGGACTTGGGTCTAGTGTTGCTGAGGGTGGATCTGCAGAGGTGAGAGAAATGACCCCTTTGGACTTGGGTCTGAGAGACGTGACCCCTTTGCCCTCGTTTGCAGCTCTGCGGCCGTCACGATGTTCTGGAAGTTTGACTTGAACACCACGTCCCATGTTGACAAGCTGCTGGACAAGGAGCATGTGACGCTGCAGGAGTTAATGGATGAAGATGACATCTTGCAGGAGTGTAAGGCTCAGAACCAGAAGCTGCTGGACTTCCTGTGCAGGCAGCAGTGCATGGAGGAGCTGGTGAGCCTCATCACACAGGATCCGCCCCTGGACATGGAGGAGAAGGTCCGCTTCAAGTATGTACCAAAGCTGTGACGGGCCAGTACGCTCACCTCCAGTGCTTGGACTGTGCCCTTTTAGATATCCAAACACAGCCTGTGAGCTTCTGACTTGTGATGTGCCGCAGATCAGCGACCGCCTCGGTGGGGACGAGAGCCTGCTGAGCCTCCTGTACGACTTCTTGGACCATGAGCCGCCTCTCAATCCTCTGCTCGCCAGTTTTTTCAGCAAGACCATTGGCAATCTCATTGCAAGAAAAACCGAACAGGTAAATCACGTGCAAAGCCTCCGTGACTTGGGCCCGCCTGCCTCTCAGGTGTGTGTGATTTCAGGTGATTACGTTTTTGAAGAAGAAGGACAAGTTCATCAGCCTGGTGTTGAAGCACATCGGCACCTCAGCGCTTATGGACCTGCTGCTGCGCCTGGTCAGCTGTGTGGAGCCAGCCGGGCTCCGGCAGGACGTCCTGCACGTGAGTGCGGGAGTCCCCCCCCGTTCCCGAGGGCGACACTGAAAGGCCTCTTTTTCTCTTTCAGTGGCTGAATGAAGAGAAGGTCATCCAGAGGCTTGTGGAGTTGATCCACCCGAGCCAGGATGAAGATGTGAGTGTGCTGCTTACCGAGCTTCGTGCATCTGAGGGACTCTGTGTTTCCCTTGTCTTTTCAGAGGCAGTCAAATGCTTCTCAGACTCTCTGTGACATAGTTAGGCTGGGCAGAGACCAGGGCAGTCAGCTGCAAGAGGCTCTGGAGCCAGACCCGCTCCTCACAGCGCTGGAGTCGTGAGTGCTGGTGGGCCGTGGTGCTGGTGGGCTCTGCCAGGCAGTGACCTCTGTGTGTGTCCAGCAGGCAGGACTGTGTGGAGCAGCTTCTGAAGAACATGTTTGATGGAGACCGGACGGAGAGCTGCCTCGTCAGTGGGACTCAGGTGTTACTCACCTTGCTGGAAACCAGGCGGGTTGGGTGAGTCTCACGAGGAGAAATCGTGTAGAGCTCCCCGGTCTCCATCTGCTTTCCTCATCCACAGGACAGAGGGCTTGGTGGACTCCTTTTCTCAGGGACTGGAAAGGTCATACGCTGTCAGCAGCAGCGTACTACACGGCATCGAGCCTCGGCTGAAGGACTTCCACCAGCTCCTGCTCAACCCGCCCAAGGTAAATGGCCGTGGCGACTGCTGAGTGCCTTTGCCTAACTGGGTGGTGCCTTCTGTGTTTGCAGAAGAAAGCGATCCTGACCACCATTGGTGTGCTGGAGGAGCCCCTGGGGAATGCCCGTCTGCATGGCGCCCGCCTCATGGCAGCACTGCTGCACACAAACACACCCAGCATCAACCAGGAGCTCTGCCGGCTCAACACGATGGACTTACTGCTGGTAAGTGGGCCCCTCAGCCAGCCCTGCATGTCTAAGAACTGTCTTCTGTCCTCTGTTTACCCAGGACTTGTTCTTTAAGTACACCTGGAATAACTTTTTGCACTTCCAAGTGGAACTATGCATAGCCGCTATTCTCTCCCACGCTGCCCGTGAGGAGAGGACAGAAGCCAGCGGATCCGAGAGCAGGGTGGAGCCTCCGCATGAGAACGGGAACCGGAGCCTGGAGACTCCCCAGCCGGCCGCCAGCCTCCCTGACAACACAATGGTGACCCACGTGAGTCCAAGAAGCATCCATCTTATCAGCGCGACTCACGCTGTCCCCCTGCCCCGCCCCCCAGCTGTTCCAGAAGTGCTGCCTGGTGCAGAGGATCCTGGAGGCCTGGGAAGCCAACGACCACACGCAGTAAGAGCCGCTCGGACGTGGAGGGACCCAGCGAGGCCGCCCCGATGGTGCCTGTTGCTTTCAGGGCAGCGGGTGGCATGAGACGTGGGAACATGGGCCACCTCACACGGATCGCCAACGCGGTGGTGCAGAACCTGGAGCGGGGCCCTGTGCAGACGCACATCAGCGAGGTCATCCGAGGTGAGCCCCCAACCCGGTCATCCTTCTGCTGGCCAGGGCTCACCAGGCAGCACTTCCCTTGCAGGGCTCCCTGCGGACTGCCGTGGCCGCTGGGAGAGCTTCGTGGAGGAGACGCTGACGGAGACGAACCGCAGGAACACTGTGGACCTGGTGAGGAGGCTCGGGGCTGCCCCCTCGGTGCACACACGCCCACCCCATCTGGCCTGTGTTTTAGGTGAGCACTCACCACCTTCACTCCTCAAGTGAGGACGAGGACATTGAGGGTGCTTTCCCTAACGAGCTGTCCCTTCAGCAGGTGAGGGCGTGGCCGGCACCTGCACCCTGCCGTGTCCGTCCCTCCCTCCCTCCCTCCCTCCCAGGCCTTCTCTGACTACCAGATCCAGCAGATGACAGCCAACTTCGTGGATCAGTTTGGCTTCAATGATGAGGAGTTTGCCGACCAGGACGACAACATCAAGTGAGTCTACTTGGAGCGCACTCTGCACGAGGGAACGCTGAAGCCATCCCCCTTGCTCTTGCAGTGCCCCGTTTGACAGGATCGCAGAGATCAACTTCAACATCGACGCTGACGAGGACAGTGTGAGCAAGCCGGGCTGTGTGGGGTGCCGCCACTGGAAACTCACCTTGGCGTTTTACTCTGCAGCCCAGCGCAGCTCTGTTTGAGGCCTGCTGCAGTGACCGCATCCAGCCCTTTGATGATGATGAGGACGAGGACATCTGGGAGGACAGTGACACTCGCTGTGCTGCCCGGGTGATGGCCAGACCCAGGTGCGGGGCCTGCCCATCCCCACAAAGCCTCTCCACCAGACATCTGACTCTGAATCTCCCCCAGGTTTGGAGCCCCCCATGCTTCAGAGAGTTGCTCAAAGAATGGCCCAGAGCGTGGAGGCCAGGATGGGAAGGCGAGCTTGGAAGCACACAGAGATGCACCTGGGGCAGGTGCCCCACCGGCCCCCGGGAAGAAGGAAGCGCCCCCTGTGGAGGGTGACTCAGAAGGTGGTGCTGGGCGCCAGGGGCTGGGAGTGTGGCACGCCTGACCACTGTGTCTCTCCCCCAGCAGGCGCCATGTGGACGGCAGTGTTTGATGAGCCAGCGAACTCAACGCCCACAGCCCCAGGAGTGGTGAGGGACGTGGGTTCCAGTGTGTGGGCAGCTGGCACCTCAGCTCCAGAGGAGAAAGGCTGGGCCAAGTTCACTGACTTCCAACCTTTCTGCTGGTAACAAATGCGCTGGCAGGAGGGGGCTGTGCAGGACTGATCCTGTCCTCGTCCTTGTATGCAGCTCCGAGTCAGGGCCCAGGTGCAGCTCTCCGGTGGACACAGAATGCAGCCATGCTGAGGGCAGCCGGAGCCAAGGCCCTGAGAAAGCCTGTGAGTAGGAGCAGTGCAGGCGGCACCCAGCCTCACTGGACAGCACAGGCCTCCTACTTTGCAGTCAGCCCGGCTTCTCCATGTGCCTGGAACGTGTGTGTCACCAGGAAGGCCCCCCTGCTGGCCTCTGACAGTAGCTCCTCTGGGGGCTCCCACAGCGAGGATGGCGACCAGAAGGCAGCGAGTGCCATGGATGCGGTGAGCAGGGGTCCCGGCCGGGAGGCCCCCCCGCTGCCCACAGTGGCCAGGACAGAGGAGGCTGTCGGCAGGTGTGTGGGGCGTGGCGGGGGCGGGCCTGCCGGCCCGTAACCGGAGTCCATGTTTGCCACACAGGGTCGGGTGTGCTGACAGCCGGCTGTTAAGCCCTGCCTGCCCCGCGCCAAAGGAAGTGACTGCTGCCCCAGCCGTGGCTGTGCCCCCCGAGGCTACTGTGGCCATCACCACAGCACTGAGCAAGGCTGGCCCCGCCATACCCACCCCAGCAGTCTCTTCTGCACTGGCCGTGGCGGTCCCCCTAGGGCCCATCATGGCAGTCACAGCAGCCCCAGCCATGGTGGCCACCCTGGGGACAGTGACAAAGGACGGGTGAGCAGGTTGAGTGTGGGGGTAGGGGGTGTCGCACGGTTCCAACCCCACCCCATTCCTGCAGGAAGACAGATGCCCCGCCAGAAGGAGCTGCCTTAAATGGCCCAGTGTGATGCTGCTGCCGCCCGGCCACGGCCCACCCTGGTCAGGCTGCCTCCTTAATCGAGAAAACTACCTGGTGATGCAATCTTTTTTTTTTTTAATTTAATTTAATTTTAAAATAAATGCTGCATTGGTAAAGCTGGCAGTTGAAACCAGTTGGACGGCCCAGCTTGCGTCTCTTCTGCCTGAGTGGGCCTCTCAGGTCACTCGTGCCCTGCTGGAGGACAGAGGGGCACCTCAGCCGCCCCCAAGCCCAGAGCACAGCAATAAGGTCGGCCTGCAGGAGCCGGGGTGGGGGTGGGGGTGGGGGGGGCAGGACCCTGAGATGCCACCAGGACCTGATGGGCCAGGAAGGGCGTGGACATGGAGGCTGTTTTTACAGTTTTTTTTTTGTTGTTGTTTTGTTTTTAAAGAATACAGAAGGAGCCAAGCTTTTTTGCACTTTGTATCCAGCTGCAAGCTCAGGGCAGAGTCAAGGGCCTGGGTTGGAAAAACCTGACTCACAGGAATGCATAATTGACCCTTGCAGCTACCCAATAGCCCTTGGAGCTGGCACTGAACCAGGCTGCAAGATTTGACTGCCTTAAAAACACAAGGCCCTCTAGGCCTGGCAGGGATGTCCCTGTGCCCAGCACAGGGTGCCTGGCAGGGGGAGACCACAGGTATGCAGGTGGGGGGACATGGTGTGGCACTAGGGGCTCGAAGACTGGTTTCTAGCACTACCGGTCACGGCCATGTCGTCCTAGAAGGGTCCAGAAGATTATTTTACGTTGAGTCCATTTTTAATGTTCTGATCACCTGACAGGGCACCCCAAACCCCCAACTCCCAATAAAAGCCGTGACGTTCGGACAAACCGCGTACTGTGAACCTTCCGGCCCCAAAGCC